GTTCCTAGTTGGCCTAATTCTCCAATGGAAGCTGGAATCCTACAAGCTGGGTTCTCACAATTCATGTTAATTTGTTCTCTAGTCAGACCCACAGCATAACCAAGGCTTGGTTTAGAGTTCTCAAGGTAGCTGATAGACTTGTGGCTAATAGACCATATGCCTGAAAACTATGGCATTATCCTCCTCACACCAAAGCAGGTGTTTTGCTTTCTTTCTTTCTCTCTTTCTTTCTTTCTTTTGAGACAGTTTCTCTCTTGTCCCCCAGGCTGGAGTGCAGTGGCTCAGTCTCGGCTCACTGCAGCCTCCACCTCCCAGGTTCAAGTGATTCTCCTGCTTCAGCCTCCTGAGTAACTGGGACAATAGGTGCACACCATCCACCATGCCCGGCTAATTTTTATGTTTTTGATAGAGATAGGGTTTCACCATGTTGGCCAGGCTGGTCTCGAACTCCTGACCTCAAGTGATCCATCTGCCTCAGCCTCCCAACTTTTTTTTTTAATAATACAGATGAAATGGTTCTTCAGTTTCACGAGGTTCCTCAATAGTTAAATATGATTTTATTTCCCCAGCTGATTGCCTCCTTACTTTAAGCAACAAATTCTACCGTAACTAAATAATTTCTGCCAGGCCCTTGAAATTCATAACAATGGACATCTAGCTTATCTGAAATTCACTCAGTTGGAACCTTCTGTTACCTCTGGGTATCTACAGCCAAAGATAACGTATTATAAATATAACAGATTATAAAATGTATGCTGAGGCATTTATATGTTGAAAGTCCTTGGAACCCGTCAACTATAAATTAGTTAGATGAGCTGGGATTACATATATTTTATTCTGTAGTTCTTTACAGTTTGATAGTCCACACATGTGTGCTATAATCAATTGACCAGAGTCCAGAATCGGTGAAGGTAGCCAGTTCCCTAGCAAAGCAGGGTGGCTCCAGGGCTGCATTACTCGTTTCCTGGTAGGTGGCCCTTTCCCACACACTTAGTTTACTTGAATTTGAGAGTGGGAAGTTCTAACTTCCTGAATCCGAAAGCCACAGGGAAAGAGCCTATATATTTGTATTAAAGAGCACCCTTCGCTTGACTTCAGGTCTTATTCTGCTTCCAGTTAAAATGAAGGTGAAATAAAGACATGTTCCTGCTGCTCTTTTTACTTCTGTTTGAGGGTGAGCTGAGGGAGTTGAAGGCTCATTCTGGCACACTTGTGAACTGCAGGTGGAGGGGCTTGGTGTGAAGGAGTGTTTAAAGATAGAGATGGGGAGGAGGCAGCAGCAGGGAGTCAAGGAAGGCAGGAGTAGCCCTCTCCGTGTGTGGAAAAAGTGACTGGCAGCCAGGTGAGGAGTGGATGGGAGAGGGGGAGGTGCAGGCCAAAGATGGAGGGACCAGCTGGGAGACGGCTGTAATAGTTCTGTGGCTCTGTGAGTGAGGATGAAAAATGCCTTTTACCTGTAATTAGAGAAGCTTGGTTTCATCTTTAACATATTGGAACTGTGAAATTATTATTTTAAAGGACAAAGAATTATTTTCCTATTACCAATCACTTTCCTAAGTTACTGTGTGTTTGGTTTTTTTAAAGCAGGGCACAGTTTCAGGGAGAAAGATCGATACTCTCATTTGAGACTGAGCCAGATACTTTCCTTTCTTGTCTAAAGGAAGGAGGGAAACGAACACCTCCTTCCCTCTCCTGTTGACTTCCTGGCAAAGAAAAAATAGACAATTCGTTTTCCTGGGTGGGGTCAGGAGGATCTTCATCATGAACAGACTGCAGCCAGCAGCAGGAGTGCTCTTCTCAGCCCCTGTGTATGAGACCCCGTGCTAGATGGTGGAATAGTAAACAAGGAACCTGTCCTTGATGAAATCACCGCGGGGGTTGAGGGGACACAGCACTAGCAGATAAGTAATTATGGCGAAGAGTGAGCTACCAGAACAACCGAAAAGTGCAGAGGAAACAGTTCTTTCTGGAGACATTCTGGAAAGCTCAGCAGGGATTATGTGTGAGCTGCGTTTTGAAGGACATGCCAGAGTCCCTCCCGGGGAAGGAGGGGACAGGCCTCCTGGGTACCCTGATGAGAAGGCATACTGTCCAGATGATGCCACAGGAGTCAGCAGATCTCAGAGATCCTAATTGCTCATGACCCCAAAAGATAATCCCTCAGGATAGTCTCCCAAATGACCGGCTGAACTCCAGGTTAGTTGGTTCTACCGTAGTGATCTCCATTTAAGTGTTATAGTCTGTGGTTTTATCTTTACAGGAGCAGGAAAATTCAGATTCGAAACATCCCTCCTCACCTGCAGTGGGAGGTAAGCCAGTGTCAATTTTTAATGGGTTGATGTCCCATTCTGACATGGAAGCTTTCTCTTTTAGGTGTTGGATGGACTTTTGGCTCAATATGGGACAGTGGAGAATGTGGAACAAGGTAATAAGTGAGGAAGCCTTTTGGGTTTTGGATTTACTGCATTACTTTTCTTCTGTGATTTTAGCCTAAAGAAGTAATTCAGAAGAACACACAATCCAGTGATGTTTGCAACAAAGGTGATTTTTAGCAACACTATTTAGACTAGCAACTATGACAGTGTAGTTTTTGCCTTTTCCCTAGTCAACACAGACACAGAAACCGCCGTTGTCAACGTCACATATGCAACAAGAGAAGAAGCAAAAATGTAAGCAGATTTGGGCTTATTTCTGTTTAAATTGACGAAGCTCCCCTGTCCTGCTGCATTTCAGAGCCATGGAGAAGCTAAGCGGGCATCAGTTTGAGAACTACTCCTTCAAGATTTCCTACATCCCGGATGAAGAGGTGAGCTCCCCTTCGCCCCCTCAGCGAGCCCAGCGTGGGGACCACTCTTCCCGGGAGCAAGGCCACGCCCCTGGGGGCACTTCTCAGGCCAGACAGATTGATTTCCCGCTGCGGATCCTGGTCCCCACCCAGTTTGTTGGTGCCATCATCGGAAAGGAGGGCTTGACCATAAAGAACATCACTAAGCAGACCCAGTCCCGGTACGTGCCTGTGGGGCTTCCTTTGCTTCCTTTGTAATCATGGCTCCTGATTCTTTTCCTACAGGGTAGATATCCATAGAAAAGAGAACTCTGGAGCTGCAGAGAAGCCTGTCACCATCCATGCCACCCCAGAGGGGACTTCTGAAGCATGCCGCATGATTCTTGAAATCATGCAGAAAGAGGCAGATGAGACCAAACTGTAAGTTTGCATGCAATGCCCAGATCACTCAATGAAGTGTTAACTTGCTGCTTGTCTCTTTTAGAGCCGAAGAGATTCCTCTGAAAATCTTGGCACACAATGGCTTGGTTGGAAGACTGATTGGAAAAGAAGGCAGAAATTTGAAGAAAATTGAACATGAAACAGGGACCAAGATAACAATCTCATCGTAAGCCACTTACTCAGATTACTCATGCCCAAAACAAAATTTCTCTTTTCTTCTCATGGGTCAGTTTGCAGGATTTGAGCATATACAACCCGGAAAGAACCATCACTGTGAAGGGCACAGTTGAGGCCTGTGCCAGTGCTGAGATAGAGATTATGAAGAAGCTGCGTGAGGCCTTTGAAAATGATATGCTGGCTGTTAACGTAAGTCCCTAATGCTTTCTTCTCCGCTGGTTCCTTCATCTTTTTTCTCCATTTCTATTCCCAGCAACAAGCCAATCTGATCCCAGGGTTGAACCTCAGCGCACTTGGCATCTTTTCAACAGGACTGTCCGTGCTATCTCCACCAGCAGGGCCCCGCGGAGCTCCCCCCGCTGCCCCCTACCACCCCTTCACTGTAAGTAGCTCAGCTTGTGGAGGTTTGCTTATCCCGCCCACTGACTCTTTCTCTCATGCTGCAGACCCACTCCGGATACTTCTCCAGCCTGTACCCCCATCACCAGTTTGGCCCGTTCCCGCATCATCACTCTGTAAGTGCCCCCTCAGTTCAGCCGCACCTGCCATGATGTCTTCTTTCTTGTCTCGCCCTCCCAGTATCCAGAGCAGGAGATTGTGAATCTCTTCATCCCAACCCAGGCTGTGGGCGCCATCATCGGGAAGAAGGGGGCACACATCAAACAGCTGGCGAGATTCGCCGGAGCCTCTATCAAGGTGAGGCTGCTCCTGACGGCCCTGTGGCCCTTGCATCAGCGTTTTCCTCTCCTGTGAACCACAGATTGCCCCTGCGGAAGGCCCAGACGTCAGCGAAAGGATGGTCATCATCACCGGGCCACCGGAAGCCCAGTTCAAGGTTAGTGCCAAGGGACACCTCAGCCCTGCAGGTGAGAGTCATTAGTCATGTCTTGCTCTCTCAGGCCCAGGGACGGATCTTTGGGAAACTGAAAGAGGAAAACTTCTTTAACCCCAAAGAAGAAGTGAAGCTGGAAGCGCATATCAGAGTGCCCTCTTCCACAGCTGGCCGGGTGATTGGCAAAGGTGGCAAGACCGTAAGTGTGCTCCGGGCTCGCTTCATCACCTGTATCCAACCCGTTGCCGTTTCTCCCTTCACAGGTGAACGAACTGCAGAACTTAACCAGTGCAGAAGTCATCGTGCCTCGTGACCAAACGCCAGATGAAAATGAGGAAGTGATCGTCAGAATTATCGGGCACTTCTTTGCTAGCCAGGTACTGTGCTGTGAGGGCCCTGTCTCTCCTGCTCCCTTCCTCTCCCTTCTCTCCCTTGCTGCAGACTGCACAGCGCAAGATCAGGGAAATTGTACAACAGGTGAAGCAGCAGGAGCAGAAATACCCTCAGGGAGTCGCCTCACAGCGCAGCAAGTGAGGCTCCCACAGGCACCAGCAAAACAACGGATGAATGTAGCCCTTCCAACACCTGACAGAATGAGACCAAACGCAGCCAGCCAGATCGGGAGCAAACCAAAGACCATCTGAGGAATGAGAAGTCTGCGGAGGCGGCCAGGGACTCTGCCGAGGCCCTGAGAACCCCAGGGGCCGAGGAGGGGCGGGGAAGGTCAGCCAGGTTTGCCAGAACCACCGAGCCCCGCCTCCCGCCCCCCAGGGCTTCTGCAGGCTTCAGCCATCCACTTCACCATCCACTCGGATCTCTCCTGAACTCCCACGACGCTATCCCTTTTAGTTGAACTAACATAGGTGAACGTGTTCAAAGCCAAGCAAAATGCACACCCTTTTTCTGTGGCAAATCGTCTCTGTACATGTGTGTACATATTAGAAAGGGAAGATGTTAAGATATGTGGCCTGTGGGTTACACAGGGTGCCTGCAGCGGTAATATATTTTAGAAATAATATATCAAATAACTCAACTAACTCCAATTTTTAATCAATTATTAATTTTTTTTTCTTTTTAAAGAGAAAGCAGGCTTTTCTAGACTTTAAAGAATAAAGTCTTTGGGAGGTCTCACGGTGTAGAGAGGAGCTTTGAGGCCACCCGCACAAAATTCACCCAGAGGGAAATCTCGTCGGAAGGACACTCACGGCAGTTCTGGATCACCTGTGTATGTCAACAGAAGGGATACCGTCTCCTTGAAGAGGAAACTCTGTCACTCCTCATGCCTGTCTAGCTCATACACCCATTTCTCTTTGCTTCACAGGTTTTAAACTGGTTTTTTGCATACTGCTATATAATTCTCTGTCTCTCTCTGTTTATCTCTCCCCTCCCTCCCCTCCCCTTCTTCTCCATCTCCATTCTTTTGAATTTCCTCATCCCTCCATCTCAATCCCGTATCTACGCACCCCCCCCCCCCCAGGCAAAGCAGTGCTCTGAGTATCACATCACACAAAAGGAACAAAAGCGAAACACACAAACCAGCCTCAACTTACACTTGGTTACTCAAAAGAACAAGAGTCAATGGTACTTGTCCTAGCGTTTTGGAAGAGGAAAACAGGAACCCACCAAACCAACCAATCAACCAAACAAAGAAAAAATTCCACAATGAAAGAATGTATTTTGTCTTTTTGCATTTTGGTGTATAAGCCATCAATATTCAGCAAAATGATTCCTTTCTTTAAAAAAAAAAAATGTGGAGGAAAGTAGAAATTTACCAAGGTTGTTGGCCCAGGGCGTTAAATTCACAGATTTTTTTAACGAGAAAAACACACAGAAGAAGCTACCTCAGGTGTTTTTACCTCAGCACCTTGCTCTTGTGTTTCCCTTAGAGATTTTGTAAAGCTGATAGTTGGAGCATTTTTTTATTTTTTTAATAAAAATGAGTTGGAAAAAAAATAAGATATCAACTGCCAGCCTGGAGAAGGTGACAGTCCAAGTGTGCAACAGCTGTTCTGAATTGTCTTCCGCTAGCCAAGAACCTATATGGCCTTCTTTTGGACAAACCTTGAAAATGTTTATTTAAAAAAAAAAAAGATGACAAAGAAAAACAGAGAGAGAGAATATTGGAGATGTCCTGAATTTTAATAGGGTACGCGCCATTAGGGCTTTTTGCGCTAAAGGATGAACATGTACTGGTTTATGTGGACAAGCCATTATACCACCAGACTGCAATGCCAGTTTCCTCTACTGCAAACAGTGTTCTGTGACAAAAAAAAAAAAAAAAAAAAGAAAAAAAAAGAAAAAACAGAAATATATCCAGCTAACAAGATCCTGGTGTCTTGGTGTTTTATTTTACTAGGCATTGCCTCATCCCAGGTGTCAGCTGAGTCCTAGCTCTGAGGGACCTGGGCAGACAGGCGGTAGGTGTGACCTGGATCCACACAGCTACTCTGAGAAAGCTGGTTTTGCCCAGGAAAGTCTTTGGGAGAAGCTAAACTAGATCGGTGGTCAAAGTGTAGTCCCCAGACCAGCAGCATCAGCTATCATCTGGGAACTTGTTAGAAATGTAGATTCTTGGGGTCCACCTTGAATCAGAAATCCTGGGGGTGAGGCCCAGCAACCTTTTCAGCAAGGCCTCTGGGTGATTGCTGTGCGCACTGAAGTTTCCGAACCTCGGAGCTAGAGGGATGGATCGACTGCATGTCAAGCTAGAGAAGACCAGTCTATCCTTAAGGAACTGCAAGCCTGGCCAGGCAAAGCTGCTTTTTAAGTGGAGGAAAGGGGGAGGATAATATGCCCGGCAGTTCCGGGAAGAGGCACTTCACGCCTCCACGGGAAGCTCACTAGTAAGTGCAGGCATACCTCAGGAACGTCGCAGGTTCAGTTCCAGACCACCACAGTAAAGCGAACTTTGCAATAAAATGAGTCATACACGTTTTAGTGTCTCACTGCATGTGAGTTATGTTTACA